ATTTTACTATATATTTAAAAATAAGAGAGAATTGGAAACTTCCTAAAACAAAGAAATGCTAAATGCTTGAGGGGATGGATACCCCAATCACCCTCATTTGACCATTAAACACTGTATGCCTGTATCAAAACATAACATGTACCCTATAAATATGTACAACTAATATTTATCCAGAATAATTAAAAATTTAAAAACCAAAAGAGAAAAAGCAAACAGCAAGTATACCTAGTAAAGGCCTGAAATATAAAGTCTACGTGGTTTGGCAAGCCACAAAAGATATCAGCATATTATACACCCTACATAATGAAAGAATTCTGGCATTGATGCATAATTAGATAAATGGGGGAACAATTAGAAATTGAAATGCAAATGTAAATTGAGTATACTGAATTATGTAGCTGAAACCTTAAATTATTTGGTAAAAGACTATATTTTTAATAAATTTAATGGGAAATTAATAAAATATTAGAAAATTTTAAAAATAATTGTATATTTACAGTGTGTACCTGGAGAAAAATTAAACCATTGAGAGATCTAAATGTGAATGATAAAACCACAAAATCCGTAGGAAAATCAGAGATCAAAAGTACTACATAGCAAAAAAAAGAAACAAAAGAAAAAAAAAAGACATACCCATAATCAAAAGACAGTGGGAAAATTATTTACCTATATCATAGAAATGGGAAAATATGCTTAATGTATGTATAGGGCTACCTAAATAAAAGAAATCGCCGGTTCTGAAAGGATCCCTCCACGTCCAAACGACCATAGGCTCGCCCCACCTGTCAGAGAGGAGTCCTTCCGAGAAGTCCTTCCAAGGATTCCGGGTCGCGCAGTCCCGGGTGGACCGCTATGACCAATATTCTGGGGCGTGTACCTGGACGACTCCCGAGGACTCTGGGGAGTGTAGTCCACCGAGGGGATGCGACGCGCAGGGTCGCATAGCCTCCGGGCCGCGCCGAGGATGCTGGGTAGCGTAGTCCCGGCCGCGCTGAGGATTCTGGGTAGTGTAGTCCCGGGCGGCGCAGAGCGTTCCAGATCCCTGGGCGTCAGCGAGCCGTGAGATGCGTGGTCCACCATCGGTGACCTCACCGCCTCGGTTCGCCCTCAGCCGCCCCGGTGAGCTGCGCTCCTGCGGGTCCCTCTCTGCAGCGCGCCCTTCCGGCGCAGGAAGAAGGGCCGGGAAGGCCTGGGACGTGAGGGCGCTGCTGGGGCCGTAGCGCGCGCTCCTCCAGGCCCGGCGTCTCCGCGTTCTGGGGAGGGGCGGAGACCCAGGCCGCGCCTTGAAGTGGGCGGTGGGGCTGCGGCTTGCCGAGCGCCCCGGGTCTGGGCCGCCACTCAGTCTCCGTTCCCGGTTGCGTGTAGTGGCGGCTCGGGCGGTGAACAGCCCGGATTTCACAGGGGCGCCGAGCAACCCAGGTCCTCTTGTGCCAGGGTCGCCGCTCCTCGGGTGGGGACGGGCCAGCGGCCTAGCGAGCTGCCACGGGGGTCTTTTGGCCGGAGGTGGAGGGGGACTCGGCCACAGCCAGGGTCCACTGGTGGGGTGGGGGTTACAGCCATGAGACGGATGGGCTAGGTCCGACTCGGGTTCCCTCCGACTCTGATGCTCCAGACTTTATTGTGGGAGGCGGGACAGGGGAGGACTTCGCCCGCGTGTTTTGGGGAAGGGCCGCTGCTTTGGGTTGGGAGCACCCCGCCTTGGGACGATCTTCCGCGGATAGGAGTGTAGGCCGGGACCAAATGTCCTCGCACGGGCACGTCTAGACGTGTTTTGGTGGGGGGGGGGGGGGATCTGCGTGGGGCAGCGTCCGCGGGAGGTGAGGTGGCTGTGGGGACCCAGGTGGCCTCTTCCCTGGGGCCTTGCTAATGACGGCAAAATCCGGGTTCTGCCAAAATATATTTAAAAAGGTTTATTCCTAGTCAGTATGAGTGACTGTGGCCCAGGTTATTCAGCCTCAAGAGGTCCTGTGAAAGTGCCCGAGATGGTCAGGCTTGCAGGTTAATTTTATACAATTCAGGGAGACAGGAATTTCAGGTAAAGTCATAAATCAGGCTGAGCAGTGTGGCTCATGCCTGTAGTCCCAGCACTTTGGGAGGCCAGGAGTTCCAGAGCAGCCTGGGCAGCACAGCAAGACCCTGTCTCTACATGAAATTAGAAAAATAAAAAAATTAGCGGGGCGTGGTGTCCCATGCCTGTGGCCTCAGCTACTTGGGAGGCCCAGTCAGTTGAGTCCAGGAGGTGGAGGCTGTAACCAGCTATGTTGGCTGCACTGCACGCTAGCCTGGGTAACACAGCGAGATCCTGCCTCCAAAAAGAAAATCATAAATCAATAAGAGAAAGATATACACGGGTTCCTCCCAAAAAGCTGGTATATCTCCAAAGGGTTTACACCTCATGGGGGCACTTAGGGATTCTTTAGTGGACAGTTGGTTGAGAGACTTAAGCTACTGCCTGAAGACTGGAATCAGAAGCATGCCAGAGTTAAGGGGATTGCGTAGATCAAAGTTCTTATTATGTAGATGAAGCCTCTTAGTTGGCAACTCTCAGAATAGATGGTAAATGTCTGTTTTCAGTTTTTTGGGTTTTTGTGTTTTTGTTTTTGTTTTTAGAGAGAGTCTTGCTCTGTCGCCCAGGCTAGAGTGCAGTGGCGTGATCTCAGCTCACTGCAACCTCCACCTCCCAGGTTTGAGCAGTTCTCCTGCCTCAGCCTCCTGAGTAGCTGGGACTACAGGCGCCCGCCACCACGCCTGGCTAATTTTTGTATTTTTAGTAGAGATGGGGTTTCACCATGTTGCTGAGGCTGGTCTTGACTTCCTGACCTCAGGTGATCCACCCACCTCTACCTCCCAAAGTGCTGGGATTACAGGCGTGAGCCACCGCGCGTCAGGCTGGCTGTCTCTTCCAGACCTAAGAAAGGCTTAGAACAAAGGAGGTCTGGCTACATTAATGGAGATTCGCTGCAGATGCAAATTTTCCCACTAAAGATAGCTTTGCGGGGCTATCCATTTCAATCTGTTGCCCCTGTGGCAGCCACTTCAAAACATGTCAAAGAAGTATATTTTGGGGTAAAATAATTTCCTTCAGCATCTGCTGTCATGTGATGCTGTACCAGAGTCAGGTTGGAAAGTGAGCCTCATTATATAAGAGTAATAAAACTCATCTGATGAGATTTTATGGTTTCTCGGGCAGGATTCCCCAAGCCTCATACATAGGCATTTGGGCAAGGGAAAAAAGGTGAATTTAGTCCTCACCAGGTTGGTAGGGCTTCCTCGGTTATTGGAGTGGGAGTAACAGCAACCATTGGGCCCAGCAGTTTTTTTAAATGTCTCTGGGGCTGTGGACTGACCATCCAAATAACTGATTTTAATCATTTCATTATGGAAAAATTGTCAGCAGAACCCCCAAGTAGAGAGACCCATCAGTCAAGATATACCTCATGACCTTGCAAGCTAATCTAGCTTGACCCAGATCCCCTCCTAATCTGTGCAGATTCATTGAGGAATGTCATAGCCATGCCTACTGGTTAAGACATAGTCCTTTACAGTGAGAGTTGAAACCCAAGCTCTATCACTTTCTTGGCTGTGTTGCTTTGAGAAAGGCATTTAAATGTTTTGTGCCTGTTTCCTCATCTGAAATTGGTGGGTAATAGTCACTTCATAGGACAGTTGTGAAGATTGAATGCAGAAAAATTTGTGCCACGCCTGGAACCGTCCCTGGCATATATTAAATTCTAAAAAAGTGTTAAATATTATAATGAATATCAACACTTCCTTATTCTGGAAGCACCGACAGGATATGCTGTGTTTAGTGTTAGCATCATGTCAGGACAGGGTCTGTTGCGATGCCCACACTCAGGATCTGTTCCCAGGAACCTGCGTAAAGTTTTCTTCTCTGGAAGACTTTGGGTCCTTTTTTTTTAACAAGAAGAGGCTCTACCCTGGGACTGGGAATTTCCAAGGCCACCTTTGAGGATCGCAGAGCTCATTTTAGAGCCATTTTAGTCCCCAGCTCCTCTTCCTCCACTCCCACGTTACCCGTGAGAGGACTGTCTGCAGGGTAAGGGAGGACAGCCCAACCCCAGGTGGGGACTTCTTATGTATTGCCTTCCTGCAGTGCCTTCTCTGCCCTAAACCATGGTGGGTTTCCTTTGCTAATGTCTGACATCTTGTGCCCTACACTGTCCCATCTGAGGCTCAGAACCTCTCAGCCGGTTCTCATGGGGAACGTTCCCCAGATCTGATGCCCTCATTCAGGACACTTCCATCATTGTCCCTACATTTCTTCTCTCAGTGCTTTATTCAGGCTGCTGCATTCGTGGTGCAGACCAGGTCTTGTAAAAAATTATTCAGTCAGCATGTGCTGAGCCATTGTCCTGTCCCAGGGACAGGGCTTTATAGTCATTGCCCTATTCATCTCTTCAACCAATGTGGAAGTTAGGAATTGGAATCCCCATTTCACAGACTAAGAAGTGGCGTGTTAATCAGTTGAAATAATTTTTACGGCTTGGCGTGGTGGCCCATACCTGTAATCCCAGCACTTTGGGAGGCCAAGGCGGGCAGATTACCTGAGGCCAGGAGTTCGAGACCAGCCTGGCCAACATGGTGAAACCTCATCTCTACTAAAAATACAGAAATTAGCCAGGCATGGTGGCTCACGCCTGTAATCCCAACTACTCTGGAGCCTGAAGCAAGATAATCGCTTGAATCCAGGAGATGGAGGTTGCAGTGAGCAGAGAACATGCCACTGCACTACAGCCTGGGGGACAGTGAGACTCTGTCTCAAAAAATAATAATTTTTACTTTATGTAACATATCTGGGATCAAGTGGACTGGGTTGTGGAGCAAGCTGGGATTTTGGGGGTTTCTGTTAAGAATTAGCTTCATTGAGGTATAATTGAGACAATAAAATTATCTCCCATTTTAAGTTCTAGTTGATGAGTTTTGAGAAATGTATATAGTGAAGTCTTGATCATCAAATCAACATATGAACATTTTTCATCTCCCAAAAATGTAGGAGCTGTTTTTTTATCTTAGGAGAATTTTAATGAAATATACGTGGAGGAGCTAAATGTTTCAAGTTTGCCTCATATTCATATCTAATTTATTGGTAACTAATTTAAACCACTTTCTTACGGCTCTCAGTTTCTGTTCCTACAGGATATTAACTCCCACAGATGGCAACAGATGGCAGGAGTGAGACCAAACAGTTTGCAGTGTTCTCCATTCACACCCTGGAAATGAAAGTTTTCTCTATTTTTCCTCTCCAAATTATCTTGGAAGGGATATTCAATTTTTTTCAAATTTACTATGAAAAATATTGAAGTAGGAACTAAAGTAGAGAGAATATATAACAGATCTCTCTGTTCCCTTGTTGCACCTTAACACTTTGCTCTTCTTATTTCATCCAACCCCCTCCCCACCCCATGCTTTCTGTTTTCAGGCTAGAGCATCTTGAAGCCAATCCAAGACACCATTTTATCTGTAAATTTACTGCAGCTACTTCTCTGAGGACTATTTTTGTTGTTACTGTCTTGCCTTTTAACGTAACTAGAGTACCAGAATCATACTCAACAAAATTAGCAATGTATTAATTTCACTCATTACCCAGTTTATGCAGAAATTTTCCAGGTCTCAAAAATTTCTCCTTACAATTCAGATTTCACACTCAGGTTCATTAAGATGGGAAGCATGAGAGAAGAAATATCTAGAAACCAGCTCAGTAGTGCCCCTTGTCTGTTTTACTTCTCTCGTTGTGATCTAGGTAAAGGAAGTTTCCCTACCTTGGCAAACTTCCCATTTGCTTGCTTAGGTGCTGAGGCTTGTTCATTCTTTCCTTGCCATAGCTTTTTCCTTCCCTTCCTTCCTTCTGCCTGCCAGGCTCATCTCCTAATTCTACTTCTACCCATAAGGACAAATAATGATCACACCACTTACCTAATTGCCTGGCCCTAGTTCTGGTCCCAACTATAATCAGAAATGTGGATTCTGGAATGGCAGTGAGGAGCGACGTGGACTGTATCTCCAGTAAAACACCATAACTGGTAATTTAGAAAACCAAAAACAACCATTTAAACTACACGGAATTTGTCTTAAGACCACTCAGGAATTTAGAGAAACATTTATTCAGAAAAATCAACTGAGCCTTTCTGAGAACAGTGAGAGTCTGTAACATTTGACACACAAACTGCTACCCTCCCCACCCCCATTTTGGTCCACTCTGAGAGAAACTCCACTGTGGGCTGTGAAAATCACAAGATGGAACCCTGTCCCTCTCCAGTTCTCAGTCTATGGTGACAGCTTTTCCCTGAGAGAGGCACGATGCCACTATTCTTAACTTCTCTCCCCCTGCCAGTCCTGTGTTCCTGAAGCTGGTTTCATGTAAGTATAGTTGAGAAGTGTGTTTGGGTGTGCCAGCCACCCTCTGACTTCTCTCCTCCCACAGATTGGCCATCTGCAAGCTTCCCTTCTCCGTGGAGAGCAGGAAGACAGTCATGGGACCTCAGGGAGCCAGGAGACAGGTGAGACTTCCCAGAACTGTCGTTCTTGCTGTCCTGGTGAGCATGCCTGGGTTTTGTGTTACAGGCTTTCTTGGCATTTGGGGATGTCACTGTGGATTTCACCCAGAAGGAATGGAGGCTGCTGAGCCCTGCTCAGAGGGCCCTGTACAGGGAGGTGACACTGGAGAACTACAGCCACCTGGTCTCACTAGGTAAGCGTGGCTTCCCTCGAGCCTAACATTTGAGTCACCTCATGGTTTTTTTCCCTGTGAGCAGGAATTCTCCATTCTAAACCAGAACTCATCAGGCGGCTAGAGCAAGGGGAAGTGCCCTGGGGAGAAGAGAGAAGACGCCGGCCAGGCCCCTGTGCAGGTGAGGGGATAGACAGGGCAGACAGAGCACAATGATTCAGTCTCATTGTTGGTCTATTCTCCAGGAATATATGCAGAACATGTCCTGCGGCCCAAGAATCTTGGACTTGCACATCAGAGGCAACAGCAACTACAATTTTCTGATCAAAGCTTCCAGAGTGACACAGCTGAAGGTCAAGAGAAAGAAAAAAGCACTAAGCCCATGGCATTTTCCAGCCCACCCCTAAGACATGCAGTAAGCTCAAGGAGGAGGAACAGTGTAGTGGAAATAGAGTCTAGTCAAGGCCAGAGGGAAAATCCTACAGAAATAGACAAAGTATTGAAAGGAATAGAAAATTCAAGATGGGGAGCATTCAAGTGTGCAGAGCGTGGGCAAGACTTCAGCCGGAAGATGATGGTAATCATACACAAAAAAGCACATTCCAGGCAGAAACTTTTTACATGCAGGGAGTGTCACCAGGGCTTTAGAGATGAGTCAGCATTGCTCTTGCACCAGAACACACACACAGGAGAGAAGTCCTATGTGTGCAGTGTGTGTGGGCGAGGCTTCAGCCTCAAGGCCAACCTCCTCAGACACCAGAGGACACACTCAGGAGAGAAGCCTTTTCTGTGCAAGGTGTGTGGACGAGGCTATACCAGTAAGTCATACCTCACTGTGCATGAGAGAACACACACAGGAGAGAAGCCTTATGAATGCCAGGAGTGTGGGCGAAGGTTTAACGATAAGTCCTCATACAACAAGCACTTGAAGGCGCATTCAGGGGAGAAGCCTTTTGTGTGCAAGGAGTGTGGGCGAGGCTATACTAATAAGTCATACTTCGTTGTGCACAAGAGAATACACTCAGGAGAGAAGCCTTACAGATGCCAGGAGTGTGGCCGAGGCTTTAGCAATAAGTCACACCTTATCACACACCAGAGGACACACTCAGGGGAGAAGCCCTTTGCGTGCAGGCAGTGTAAGCAAAGTTTTAGCGTGAAAGGAAGTCTCCTCAGACACCAGAGAACACACTCAGGGGAGAAGCCTTTTGTGTGCAAGGATTGTGAGCGAAGCTTTAGCCAAAAGTCAACTCTTGTCTACCACCAGAGAACACACTCAGGGGAGAAACCTTTTGTTTGTAGAGAATGTGGGCAAGGATTTATTCAGAAGTCAACCCTTGTGAAACATCAGATCACACACTCAGAGGAGAAGCCTTTTGTGTGCAAGGACTGTGGACGAGGCTTTATCCAAAAGTCAACCTTCACTTTACACCAGAGGACACACTCAGAGGAGAAGCCTTATGGATGTCGGGAGTGTGGGCGAAGGTTTCGGGATAAGTCCTCCTATAACAAGCACCTGAGGGCACACTTGGGTGAGAAACGTTTTTTCTGCAGGGATTGTGGGCGAGGCTTTACCTTGAAGCCAAATCTCACCATACATCAGAGGACACACTCAGGAGAGAAGCCCTTCATGTGCAAGCAGTGTGAGAAAAGTTTTAGTTTGAAGGCAAATCTTCTTAGACATCAGTGGACACACTCGGGGGAAAGGCCATTTAATTGCAAGGATTGCGGGCGAGGCTTCATCCTAAAATCAACTCTCCTCTTCCACCAGAAGACACACTCAGGGGAGAAGCCTTTCATCTGTAGTGAATGTGGGCAAGGATTTATCTGGAAGTCAAATCTTGTGAAACACCAGCTTGCACATTCTGGCAAGCAGCCTTTTGTATGCAAGGAGTGTGGGCGAGGCTTCAACTGGAAGGGAAATCTCCTCACACACCAGAGGACACACTCAGGGGAGAAGCCCTTCGTGTGTAATGTGTGTGGGCAAGGCTTCAGCTGGAAGAGAAGTCTCACCAGACACCACTGGCGGATACACTCAAAGGAGAAGCCTTTTGTTTGCCAGGAGTGTAAGCGAGGCTATACCAGTAAGTCAGACCTCACTGTGCATGAAAGAATACACACAGGAGAGAGGCCTTATGAATGCCAAGAGTGTGGACGAAAGTTTAGCAATAAGTCATACTACAGTAAGCACTTAAAGAGACACTTACGTGAGAAGCGTTTTTGTACAGGGAGTGTGGGTGAGGCTTCATCTTGAAGTTATATCTCACCATCCATCAGAGGACACACTCAGGAGAGTAACTTTGCTTTGTTACAAGCTTTAGTTGAGGCTGCATAACTTGTTCGTGAAGATATAACAGAGGCAGACAGAATCCAGAGGGCTACAGAGAACCTGAATTCAACCCATGTGTCCCCAAGAGATTCAGAGAAAAGAGGTCAATGTTTAGGGAACAGAGATGCCAGTTGAGGGGAGGGCATTACCTGGGCTATTGGGGAAATGTGGTCTCTTTCCTACTGAGCACATATTCTTGTTGTATTTGTGCCAGGCTGTGCTTTCTAAGGACTGCTCTTAGCCAGTGACTGCAGAGCAGGGATACCAAGGCAGGCCTGTTACACTCTCCCCAACCTCCTTGGACTGCAAACAATCTAGGACACCTCCACCAAACCTCCTCTTGCACTTTCCCTCTGGCTTCCCTCCCAGCCTTCCTTGGTTTGGATGTTTTGTCCCCTCCTTAATTTATGTTGAAACTCTACATAAACTGTTTACTGTTGAAACAGTGTAAGTATTAGGAGGTGGGACCTTTGGGAAGTGATTAAGTCAAGTCACGAAGATAGAGCTTTGCGAATGGGATCAGGTGCCCTTATGAAAAGGCTTGATAGAGGGAGTTTGTCCTGTGGCCCTTCTATTTTCTGCTCTGTGAGGACACAATGCTCCTCCCTTCCAAAAGATGCAGCATGAAGGCATCATCTTGGAAACAGACATGAGCCCTCAACAGACAACTGCACCTACTGATGTTTTGATGTTGAACTTCCCAGCCTCCAGAACTCTGGGAAAATAAAGTCCTCTTTATACATTTCCTAGTCAGTGGTATTTTATTATAACAGCTCAAATAGACTAAGTAACTGCTCCCCTCATCATTCTCTCACAGTCATATCTGGAAATAAAATCTCTGTATATGCAGTCCCATATTGGTCTTTGCAGAGAACTCCCTCCAACACAGCTGATACCAAGAACAGTCTGACAAAACAAGTGGTAAAATAGGGATCTGGGGACCACTCACCTGCCTGGCAGGAGTAAAGCATGTTGGCTGGTGGGGCACAGGTAGGTGGTTAGCTGCAAAATATTTCACAGGTGATTTCCTGAGAAAATGCCTCAATGATAGAGAATGCTGTGGCAGATGTGATGATGCAGGCCTTTGAAAATGTAGGGAAAGTGCCTACAAAGAGCAGAGTAGACTGATTATCGCCGATCTGCATTACCACCTGCAGAAGGACCTTGAGAAATTGAAGACTTCATTCAGCCATTAGCAAACAGTTAATGGTTAAGTAAACCAGGACTCCCTGGTGAGTGCTTACAAGGCCTTTATCTTCTTGGATAGAAGGCAGAATTATTGCCCAAATATGTGGGCTGAAGGCCTGTAGCAGAGCTCTACAGATGTTGGAATGCTCAGCCAATGCATGTCTATTTTGTAGAGGTCAGACCCTTCGTAAGGAAAATCTGGGATCCTGAAAAATGACACCGGAACATCTCCATGGATGCCCAAGATTGCCTCTGCCATGCTCCCAGCCACAGACCATCTGGGTGTGTAGAGATGGCCCATCCTTCCTTAGGAATAGCATTTCCACCATTCATTACCACAGAACCTTCACAATTAAGGCCAGCTTAATGAGCATGTGCCCTACATAGCTGCACACAACCCTTGTCCAGCACAGGGAAGATACATGCAATATGCCTATCCTTTTGTAAATGGTATTTGTGATGCTTGCCCTTCAACTTCCATAACTTTCCTCATACTCATTTTGAGTTTCACTGCACATTGTGGGTTCACCAGAATTCTGTGCTCCTCTTCCATATTAAACACATTTACATCTGAGTGATCTGGGACACTGACAGCCCCAAGAGACA